GGGAGGCCGAGGCGGGCGAGTCACCTGACCTCAGGAGTTCCAGACCAGCCTGACCAACATGGCTAAACCCTGTCTCTACTAAAATACAAAAATAGCCAGGCTTGGTGGCACGCGCCTGTAATCCTAGCTACTCAGGGGGCTGAGGCAGGAGAATGGCTTGAACCTGGGAGCCGAGATTGCACCACTGCATTCCAGCCTGGGCGACAGAGCGAGACTCCGTCTCCGCCGCCCCACCAAAAAAATGTATGAGTGTATATATTCTAACTGATATCAAAGTTCTCTCCGGGAGCTGGTAACAGAAAATTTCTTTCCTTGTTTGCTTACATTTTTACAATCATGAGCTTTTTAGAAAATGTCATTGAAGTTTTTTCTCTTTTTGAAATTCAATTTTAAAAGAAACAAGGGCCCAGTGGCTCACGCCTGTAATCTCAGTACTTTGAGAGGCTGAGGTGGGAGAACTGGCCAGGAGGCCAAGAATTCGAGGCTGCAGTGAGCCGAGGTCGTGCTAGGGCACTCCAGCGTGGGCGACAGAGCGAGACTCTGTCTTAATAAACGAACGCCGTAAGCATTCCGAACTGCTTTGTTTCCCATTGGAGAAATCTGTAAATATGTCATGGAAATTGGAATCTTTATTCTGCTCCTGTCCCTCTGCTGGCGGAGTAGGATTTTACCGCTGGTTCTACCTAGGCGTAGAGCTGTGTCTGCAAACAACCAGGCAAGACCGAAAAAAGTTAATGTTCTTAAAATATGCAAGTGGAGCCCGAAAATAGTTAAATTCTTGGACTAGGAAGGCATCCTTAAATGCTCAAGTCTCTGGGTAAGAGCGCACCGAGGGGCTGCGGCCAGAAGCCCCAGGAACCGAGGTGGTTCAGGCGGTAGCCACCGCCCACAGTCCAGGTCTTCTGGGCCGGCACACCCCTCCCACCATCTCAGCCAATCGGAGCTAAGGGGGCGGGGATCGGGCCAGCCGGAGGCGGGGCGGACGCAGGAGGGGGTGTGTCTGGGGAGGGGCCTGGCAGGTCCCAGAAGGTGGCGAGTTTCGCGGCCAGAGGCTTACAGGTCCAGGTGGAGAGGCCGGGCTGGCCAGGGCTTCGGCCTCCGGCGTCGGGAAATGGCGGCGGGGGGCAGGATGGAGGACGTGAGTGCACGGAGGCGGCGGGCGGTTGGCCCGATTATAGGTTGCTTGTTTTTCTGCACCCCAGGGTTCCTTGGATATCACCCAGAGTATTGAAGACGACCCACTTCTGGATGCCCAGCTTCTCCCACACCACTCATTACAAGCTCACTTTAGACCCCGATTCCATCCTCTTCCTACAGTCATCATAGTGAATCTTCTGTGGTTTATTCATGTAAGTTGGCTGCAAGAAGGGGACCTATCCAGAATATTAATCTTTCTGCTCTCCTTTCCCCCAGCTCGTGTTTGTTGTTTTAGCATTTTTAACAGGTGTGCTTTGTTCTTATCCTAATCCAAATGAGGACAAGTGCCCAGGAAATTACACAAACCCATTGAAAGTTCAGACGGTTATAATCCTTGGGAAAGTTATTTTGTGGATTCTCCATTTACTCCTTGAATGCTACATCCAGTATCACCACAGCAAAATCAGAAACCGAGGCTATAACTTGATCTACCGATCAACAAGGCATCTCAAGAGACTTGCGTTGATGATACAGTCCTCTGGTATGTCCAATTTTCTCTCAGCTACTTGGGTGCACATGCTGTGTTTTATGTTTCTCCTCCTCAGGCAACACAGTGCTTCTCCTCATACTGTGCATGCAGCACTCCTTCCCAGAGCCTGGCAGATTGTATCTTGACCTCATTCTGGCCATCTTGGCACTGGAACTCATCTGTTCCCTGATATGTCTCCTCATTTACACAGGTGAGAATTACAACGAGCCTGTTCTTATAGGAAATTCGATCTAATAATGACTTTATTATTTTAGTGAAAATCCGGAGATTTAATAAAGCTAAACCAGAGCCTGATATACTTGAAGAAGAAAAAATCTATGCTTACCCCAGCAATATTACCTCGGAGACTGGATTCAGGTAAGATTTAGGTGAGAATAAAATAATTGAGTGTGTAACCCATTTATATCTTGATTACTTGCAGAACTATTTCAAGCCTAGAAGAAATTGTTGAAAAGCAAGGAGACACCATTGAATACCTGAAGCGACACAATGCGCTGCTGAGTAAGCGATTGTTGGCTCTCACTTCCTCAGACCTGGGCTGTCAGCCAAGTAGAACGTGAGAGGCTCACGGTCATGACAGCAATTGCAGAGGAACCCAGAGTAATTGAGACTGACTGACCACCTGACAAGCTGCCACGGGGAACTGCAGCTTTTGCTGAATAGCATTTTACAGTGTTTGTTGGAAACCTGAATTTGGTTCTGACTTCTGTGGCTGTTTAAAATATAGGGCTTGTGGGTCACTTGAAAAGTACCTGTAGAAGCCCGGATAACTTGAGGGGAATGTCTGTTTGTACTTTTGGAAATTATTTAACTGCTTGGTTTATCCTAGGATCAGAGGCTAAACAACTCCATAGTCAACACTTTTCCACCTGACATTAGAACCCTGTAATGATTTCATTATGGATAGGGGAAGTCTAACAAGACAATCGATTTTAAACAGGGTTTTAATCAAATAAGTTCTTCCCACTTTTAAGCTGATGAAAGAAGTCATTATTTCTTGTGAATATTTTTTCCTGGAGAGCCTTATCATGTATTTTATATGCTTATGTGGTGTTGGATGACATCATGGACCATATAGCTTTTATAGAGAATTTTTCTCACCATAGGACTGAGGTCTCACCAGGTGATCTACTATGCAAATTCCTACAGTTTTCTATTCTTAAGAAATAAGGGCTGGGCACGGCGGATCATGAGGTCAGGAAATTGAGACCATCCTGGCTAACACGGTGAAACCCTGTCTCTACTAAAAATACAAAAAAAATTAGCCGAGCATGGTGGCGGGCACCTGTAGTCCCAGCCACCTGGGAGGCTGAGGCAGGAGAATGGTGTGGACCCAGGAGGCGGAGCTTGCAGTGAGCCGAGATCACGCCACTGCACTCCAGCCTGGGCGACAGAGCGAGACTCCGTCTCAAAAAAACAAAAAAGAAAAAGAAAAGAAATAAGATATGATGATTGATTACTTGGACCAGTGTTAGACCGACCTGTGTTAGACGAACCTGTGTTGCCTATTATATTGGCAGCACCTTCCATTAGCAATAGCTGAAAAATTCAGAGAAGAATTTAGAACTTTCACTTTATTTTTGCCATTCTTCAAGAAGTTGCTGTATATTTCAGTCTGGTTATACCTTCAATTGATCAATAACTTCAATTATAGGAAAGGCATCTTCTATAATTTTAAATTACTGTAAAAAAAAGATACCTTTTAAAGCCTTGGATTATACTTAAAAATTGTAATGGAAGAAATGCATATTAAGTTATATGCAGATATTAAACATATCTGATTCTGAAGATAAAACTGAAGTATTTTTCAGAGCAAATGGCATTATTTCTCCATTTTTCCTAGTATGCCCCTTTAATTTGTCAGTTTGCTGTTAGCACTGTTATATGCTGCCTTAGAAAGACTTTTGGTTGAAGGCTGAATATGAGGGGAGGGGATATTTATGACTGTGTTAATCTTTTTTGATCATTAGCTGAATATTCAATATTTGATATGTAACCATATAGGGATGTGTTCGATATAACTATATAGGCAAGGGATATATTGATTTGGCCACATCTATTTGACTTATGGAGGGCAAATACCTGTTTCTTTTAGATACAGCCATTGCCGGGGCATTCTAAAAGTTTTCTACTAAGATAAAGATGATTGTGTATGGCTGGGAGCAGTTGCTCATGCCTGTAATCTTAGTACTTTGGGAGGCTGAGGCAGGAGGATCACTCAAGGCCAGGAGTTTGAGACCAGCCTGGGCAACAATGAGACACTGTCTCTCAAAAAAAAAAAAAAAAGATCGTGTGTCACCTGCACACAACATTCACAAACTAAAGCCAAATTGTATTTTTAAAATTTCCTTTCTCCCTTCCGTTTTTTTTTGTTTTTTGGGGGTTTTTTTTTTTGTTGTTGTTTTTGAGACAGAGTCTCACCCTGTCGCCCAGGCTGGAGTGCAATGGCGCCTTTCTTTCTTTCTTTTTTTTTCAGACGGAGTCTCGCTCTGTTGCCCAGGCTGGAGCGCAGTAGCATGATCTCGGCTCACTGCAACCTCCGCCTCCCGGGATTAAGAAATTCTCCTACCTCAGCCTGCTGAGTAGCTGGGATTACAGGCACATGCCACCATGCCTGGCTAATTTTTGTATTTTTAGTACAGGCGGGGTTTCACCATGCTGGCCAGGCTGGTCTCAAACTCCTGACCTTTTGATCCGCCCTCCTTGGCCTCCCAAAGTGTTGGGATTACAGGCATGAGCCACTGTGCCCGGCCTTCCTTTCTTTTTAATAAGTGTATGTATCTCAAAGCCATTGCCTTCTCTAGAAATCTGTTTCTCTGTTCTGGAAGAGCCTATAAACTTTGCCTTCAGTTGTTTTTCTTTTCAAAAGGGAACACCAGTGGTAGATGATTAACTCTTATTTATTTTTAAAATTTAATTTGGATCTATAGTCAGTATCTGAGATTTATAGGATGAACTTTGGTTTACAAGGAACAGTGTAGTTAAAAAGTTAGGGTGCCTATGTTCTTATGTAATCATCAACATGTTTGTTGTATAATCATCAACATTTTTCTGAATGCAATGATGAACATTTCAAACAATAAATGAAAATGAAACTAAGTATCAGAAGTAGCAAAACAGCTGATGCAGTGGCTTACGCCTGTAATCCCAGCACTTCGGGAGGCTGAGGCAGGTGGATCACCTGAGGTTAGGAGCTCAAGACCAGCCTGGCCAACATAGTAAAACCCCATCTTTACTAAAAATACAAAATAAGCCAGGCATGGTGGCACGCATCTGTAATCCCAGCTACTCAGGAGGCTGAGGCAGGAGAATCGCTTGAACACAGGAGGCAGAGGTTGCAGTGAGCTGAAATTGCACCACTGCATTCCAGCTTGGGCAACAGAGCTAGACTCGATCTCAAAAAAAAAAGAAGTAACAAAACAGAAAAATGAACAAAACAATTTAAATGTTAAACATTCTATTCACCAGGCTGGTAATTGTGCTAGCACTGAGGATACAAAAATTAAAGACTCTGGTTGGCAGCTTACATTCTAAAGAGAGCGAGGAATAGATTTCCAGACTCTGTGCTAAGTGCAGTAATGACAGTAGGCCCAACATGCTGTAGGAGCTCCACGTCAGGGGGTACCCTGGGGGCAGGAGGGTAGAGGGTTTTAAGAATGTCAGACAGAACAATGAGTAAAGTAGGAAGGCAAATAGCTACAAAATATCACAAGCACTGTGTATAGCTGGAACCAAAAGTGTGAGGCAGGACCTGGGTGGAGAGGTAGACAGGGTCAGAGCTTGGAGGGCCTTGATACTATGCTGGAAGACTGCACTTTATCTTGTTGATAATGGGATCCTCTGAAGCATTTCAAGCAAGGAAGTGACAATGTCAGTTTTAGTTTCAGCAGGATCAGATGGTAGTTCAATATGGAGGAAATATGTGTGGCAGAAAGATATGGCCCTGAACTAGGGCAGGTATAGTAAACCTTTTATTATAAGTATGTATGTGTATAGGTATATAGATAGATATAGGTATATATGTATGTATATGTATTCCAAATGACAACAGTATCATGACTTATTATAAAGTTAAAAGCTCATTTTTTAAAAAATGGCAATATGGAAAAATATAAAGCAAAACAATTATTTGAAATCTCACTACCAAGGGATTATACCAATGTACACTTTTTTTGTTTTGTTTTTTTTTTTAGTCTCATCTGTCTCCCAGGCTGGAGTGCAGTGGTGTGATCTGGGCTCACTGCAACCTCCTTCTACCGGGTTCAAGCAATTCTCCTGCCTCAGCCTCCCAAGTAGCTAGTACTACAGATGCATGCCACTATTTTTTAGTACAAAAATATTAAAAATTTGGGTCGGGTGTGGTAGCTTACGCCTGTAATACCAGCACTTTGGGAGGCCAAGGTGGGTGGATCACAAGGTCAGGAGTTAGAGACCAGCCTGGCCAAGATGGTGAAACCCCATCTCTACTAAGAATACAAATATCAGCCAGGTGTGGTGCAGGGTGCCTGTAATCCCAGCTACTCTGGAGGCTAAGGCAGGAGAATTGCTTGAACCCAGCAGGTGGAGGTTGCAGTGAGGCAAGATCACGCCACTGTACTCTAGCCTGGGCCACAGAGCAGGCTCCATCTCAAAAAAAAAAAAAAATACTAAAAATTTTGTATTTCGGCTGGGCACGGTGGCTCACACCTGTAATCTCAGCACTTTGGGAGGCCGAGGCGGACAGATCACGAGGTCAGCAGATCGAGGCCATCCTGGCCAGCATGGTGAAACCCTATCTCTACAAAAAATACAAAAATATTAGCAACATTAGCTGGGTGTGGTGGTGCGCGCCTGTAATCCCAGCTACTCAGGAGGCTGAGGCAGGAGAATTGCTTGAGCCTGGGAGGCAGAGATTGCAGTGAACCAAGATGGTGCCACTGCACTCCAGCCTGGCGACAGAGCAGAGCGAGACTCCATCACAAAAAAAAAAAAAGAAAGAAAAGAAAAAAAATTGTATTTCTAGTAGAGACGGGGATTCACCATGTTGGCCAGGCTGATCTTGAATTCCTTACCTCAGGTGATCCACCTGCTTTGGCCTCCCAAAATGCTGGGATTATAGGCATGAGCCAGCTCACCTGGTCTCCATACCCTTACCAATAGTGGGTGTTACCTTATTTAAGTCTTGACCCATCTGATGAGTGTGTCATTGTTTCAAATTGTATTTCTTTGGATACTAATGAAGTGTTAAACATTTTTTCCAAATTATATGGTCTTTTATAAATCTTTTATGACATGTATATTCAAGTCCTTTGCTTATTATTGTCCCAGGATATTCTTTTTCTTAACAACTAGAATCTTCTGGTTGGGCGTGGTGGCTCCCGCCTGTAATCCCAGCACTTTGGGAGGCCAAGGCAGGCAGATCACTTGAGGTCAGGAGTTCGAGACCAGCCTGACCAACATGGAGAAACCCCATTTCTACTAAAAATACAAAATTAAGGCTGGGCGCAGTGGCTCACACCGGTAATTCCAGCACTTTGGGAGGCCGAGGCAGGCGGATCATGAGGTCAGGAGTTCGAGACCAGCCTGACCAACATGGAGAAACCCCGTCTCTACTAAAAATACAAAATAGCCAGGTGCAGTGAAGTGCACCTGTAATCCCAGCTACTCAGGAGGCTGAGGCAGGAGAATTGCTTGAACCCGGGAGGTGGAGGTTGCAGTGAGCCGAGATCGCACCACTGCACTCCAGCCTGGGTGACAGAGCGAGACTCTGTCTCAATAAATAAATAAATAAATAAATAAATCTTGAATACAAAACTCACATCTGGTAAACTCTTGAGTTCTTGAAGAATCAAACTTTGAATATGTGACAATCACAAATTTGAGATCTCAAAACATTCTCTAGGTTTCCTAAGGAAAATTGTTTCATTCGCAAACCAGGGAAGCCTATCTCTAATTCTTCTCCCTTCCTCTCTATCCAGTCTCACCTTTCACTCTACTACTCTACTGAAACTGTTCTTGGCAAGGTCACCAATAGCTTCCTTCCACATTGCTTAAATTGGAGATGAATGCATACGTCTCCTCTTTTAACTTATCAGCAACACTTGGCTCAGTTGATTGAGGGGGGGTCTGCCCCTCCACACCTGTGGGTATTTCTCGTCAGGTGGGACGAGAGACTGAGAAAAGAAATAAGACACAGAGACAAAGTATAAAGAAAGAACAGTGGGCCCAGGGGACCAGCACACCCAGCATGCGAGGACCTGCACCGGCGCCGGTCTCTTGAGTTCTGTTAGTATTTATTGATCATTATTTTTAATATCTTGACGAGGGGAGTGTAGCGGGGCAACAGGTGGGGAGAAGGTCAGCAGGGAAACGTGAGCAAAGGAATCTGTATCATGAATAAGTTCAAGGAAAGGTACTGTGTCCGGATGTGCATGTAGGCTAGATTTACGTTTCTCTTTACACAAACATTTCAGTGTAGCAAAGAGTAACAGAGCAGTATTGCTGCCAGCATATCTCGCCTCCAGCCACAGGGCAGTTTTCTCCTATCTCAGAATAGAACGAATGGGAATGGTCAGCTTTACACCGAGACATTCCATTCCCAGGGACGAGCAGGAGACAGAAGCCTTCCTCTTATCTCAACTGCAAAGAGGCCTCCCTCTTTCACTACTCCTCCTCAGCACAGACCCTTTACAGGTGTCGGGCTGGGGGATGGTAAGGCCTTTCCTTTCCCACGAGGCCGTATCTCAGGCTGTCTCAGTGGGAGGAAACCTTGGACAATACCCAGGCTTTCTTGGGCAGAGGTCCCTGCGGCTTTCCGCAGTGCATTGTGTCCCTGGTTAATCGAGAATGGAGAAAGGCGATGACTTTTACCAAGCATACCACCTGCAAACATATTGTTAACAAGGCACATCCTGCACAGCCCTAAATCCATTAAACTGATCCAATACAGCACATGTTTCTGTGAGCACAGGGTTGGGGCTAAAGTTATAGGTTAACAGCATCTCAAAGCAGAAACAATTTTTCTTAGTACAGATCAAAATGGAGTTTCTTATGTCTTCTTTTTCTACATAGACACAGTAACAATCTGATCTCTCTCTTTTCCCCACAGTTGATCACTTCCTCCTTGACTCTTTATTTCAGCTTGGCTTCCAGGACACTACATTCTCCTCATTTTCTTCTACTTCACTAGCTTCTTCTTTTGTCTGCTTTGCAAGTTGCTTTTTGTTGGTATTCTCCAGGGCTCAACCCCTGGGCCTCTTGGCTTCTCCATCAGCGTTCACTCTCTTGGTGGTCTCACACAATCTCATGACTTTGATAGAATTTATGAGCTGATAATTTCCAAATGTGAATCTTCAGCCAGGCCTTCCTCCCTGAACTCCAGACTTATGTGTCCAACTGCCCCTTCTAGATCACTACTTGGGTATATAAAAAAACACCTCAAACAGAACATGTCCCCAGCTGAGCTATCTGCCACAGTCTCTTCCACCCCTGTAATGGCAGCTCCTCTTTCTCTCAAACCCTATAGACAGTTAATCAGCAAATCCTGCTGGCTTTTCCTTTAAAACATACCCAGAGTCCAACCAATTCTTGGCACCCCCAATGCTACTTCCCCAGCCACTATAATCTTCACCTGGACTATTATAATAGTCTTTCGGTTTTTTGGTTTTGTTTTTTTTTTTTGGGGGAGGGAGTCTCGCTCTGTTGCCCAGGCTGGAGTGCAGTGGCGCGATCTGGGCTCACTGCAACCTCCGCCTCCCAGGTTCAAGTGATTCTCTTGCTTCAGCCTCCTGAGTAGCTGGGATTACCGGCACATACCACCACACCCAGCTAATTTTTTTATATTTTTAGTAGAAAGGGGGTTTCACCATGTTAGCCAGGCTGGTCTTGAACTCCGGACCTCAGGTCATCCACCCGCCTTGGCCTCCCAAAGTGCTGCAATTACAGGCATGAGTCACTGTGCCTGGCCCTATTATAATAGTGTTTTTCTTTTTCTTTTTCTTTCTTTCTTTTTTCTTGAGATGGAGTCTCACTCGTGTCGCACAGGCTGGAGTGCAGTGGCGCAGTCTCGGCTCACTACAACCTCCGCTGCCCAGGTTCAAGCAATTCTCCTTCCTCAGCCTCCTGAGTAGCTGGGATTATAGGTGTGCTTTTTTTATTTTTAGTAGAGACGAGGTTTCACCATGCTGACTAGGCTGGTCTGGAACTCCTGACCTCATGATCCTCCCTCCTTGGCCTCCCAAAGTACTGGGATTACAGGCATGAGCCACCACACCTGGCCTATAAGAGTCTTTTAAGTGATCTTTCTGCTTCTCACTACCTCTCCACCCTGACCCCCCAGCCCCATGCACACACACAAAAAGCAGCCAACAATATCCTTCTAAAACACTACTCTGATGGTTCCCTTTTTCATTCAGTAAAAGCCAAAGCCTGGACAGTGGCCTTCAGGGACCTAGAAAATCTCCACTTCCCACCCCACCCCACCTCCTCTCTCCTACTCTTCCTTTGTGTACCCTGCGTCGGTCACACTGTGGCTTTTGGATTGCTAAGCACATTCTTACCTGAGGACCTTTGCGGTTGCTGTTCCCTCTGCCTGGAAGGATCAACTCCCATATATCTTTTTCAAGTCTTTGTTCAAATGTCACTTGTGGCCAGGTGTGGTGGCTAACCCCTGTAATCCCAGCACTTTGGGAGGCTGAGGTGGGTGGATCACTTGAGGTCAGGAGTTGGGAGACCGGCCTGGCCAACACGATGAAACCCTGTCTCTACTGAAAATACAAAAATTAGCCAGGCGTGGTGGCACGTGTCTGTAATCCCAGCTATTCAGGAGGCTGAGGCAGGAGAATCACTTGAACCTGGGAGGTGGAGGTTGCAGTGAGCCAAGATCGCACAGCTGTACTCCAGCCTGGGTGACAAGAGTGAGAATCCGTCCCCCCCCCAAAAAAAAAAAATCCTCCCACTTCAGTCAGCCTCCTGAGTAGCTGGGATTATAGATGTGCACCACACCACCACACGTAACTTTTATTATAGTATATTGCTATAATTATTCTATTTTGTTATTAATGTTGTTACTCTCTGTGCCTAATTTATAAATTTAACTTTATTGTAGTTATGTGTGGATAGGAAAAAATATAGTGTTCGTAGGGTTTAGTACTATCTGTGGCTCCAGGCATCACCTGAGGTCTTGCAATGATTCCCCTGCAGACCTGTGGCTCCAGGCATCACCTGAGGTCTTGTAATGTTTCCCCTGTAGATAAGGGGAAAATACTGCATGTAACTTACTTGTTTACTTTGTCTGTGTCTCCTGATAGAATGTAAGCTCTATCTTTTGCTTACTACTGTGTCCTTCATACATAGAACAGTGTCTGGCACAAAGTAGGCACTCAATATACGTTGATGAATTAATGTCACTAACTTCAGTGATTTCACTACTGGAATTGTAGTAGAAAAACTATGCTCACACATGCTCAAAGCCTGTTCCTGTAATCCAGCTGTAACCTGGGCTCTGTTTTCACTTTCTGTTTATGATGTCCTGAACTGAGAGATTATTTTTTTAAGGTCTTGTTTAAAAGTTTATGTCTAGGATACACTAAAAAATAACAACATATCAGAAATAAAAGAGATAAGACTGCTAGTTTTTATAATCACTGCTATTTACTATTGTCC